GGTCTCGATCTCCTGACCTCGTGATCCGCCCGCCTCAGCCTCCCAAAGTGCTGGGATTACAGGAGTGAGCCACCGCGCCTGGCTGTACTGTTTTCTTTCTGTTCAAAGAAAACACTAGTATAGGTTAGGCTGGGAGAGTGAGTCCTAAGCGGCTGAGGGTCAAGTGTGACTCATTTCCTATTTGCAGATCCCCACACATTCTCAGGGACATGCTCCTTCAACTCAGTTTGCCTGCCTTCTGACTTTTCTGTGGTCCCTGATACCTATTTCCACTTCAGCTTGATGGCAGCGTTTTGTGCACTGTCTGCATGACATTGCTTGTGAAGGGCAGCGCTAACACTGCCAGTGCCTGTCCAGCTCTCCTGATACGGCCTTTGTATTTTTCCTAGGTCCTTTTTTGCGTGATTAACACCTCACGCTGTGATTTTACTGTATAAACCATGTTCACACAACCTCATTTAAGCCTACCAACAAAGCTGTGAAGGAGGCAGGGTGGTTATTACCATTTTATATATCAGGAAGCAGATCCAGAGAGGCAGAATTTAAATGGAATCCCGAGGTTGCTGTTTACATGCCTTCCTTGAGCCTCAGTTTCCCCATCTTCAAGGCTGGAGAACTAGATGATCTGTAAGGTCTCTTCGGTTCAGAGTGTGTCATTCCATTCATGATCCTGGAATAGGGCATGAAAGCCAGTGGCAGACACCCGAGGCCTTAAGAGGTGTGTCCCATGAGGATGGGAAGGTGGTAAAGTTTATGCAAACAATAGTGTGAGGGATGCCTCTCCTTCCGGTCGGCCCTCCTCCAGGAGGCGCATGGGTGGTGGTAGCAAGTGGGAGTCTTGGGTGCCCTGTCTCGAATCTACAAGGTGGGAGCGGGTGAGAACCCAGCGACTGCGCGGCTGAATGACAGGGAGTAGCCCCGCCGCCTCCAACATGGCAGCTTCTATCCAGCGAAGCCGGGTCCCCGCTTCCGGGTTCCGTACTGTCGGCCAGGCTACTTCCGGCAGCGCGATGGCTGGGTTCCCGGGACTCGAACGGAAGTTCCGGCGGGGGCGGCCGAGGGGGAAGAGTGTGTCTGCGGGAGAAAGAGGAGAATCGCCCAAGCGGCCTCGGAAGTCCCAGGGAGTGGAGGTACCCAGCCGGCGGCTGCGGAGGATGGGCGTGGACTTCTTGCTTGACTATTCTTTGTGCCCAGGACAGAACCTGGGTGCTGTGTGGGGCTGATGGCCTGGTGGCCTCTTGGGCCAGGAGTGTGTCCTGTGCCTGGTTTTGCTCTTGACCGCCGCCCCGATGTATGCAGGCCCCCGCCGTGGAGCCGTGTGGTGTATGTGTGGTAACACCATGTCTGTGCCCCTGCTCACCGATGCTGCCACCGTGTCTGGAGCTGAGCGGGAAACGGCCGCGGTAAGGGTCCCCTTTCACCCACGGCCAGACACTTCCTGTCTCCCCATTTCCCATCCTTTTCCAGGTTATTTTTTTACATGGACTTGGAGACACAGGGTAAGTGACTGAGGAGGGGTGCTCCTTAAGGACATCGGAGCCTTTTCTCCCGTCCCTCCTACAGGCACAGCTGGGCTGACGCCCTCTCCACCATCCGGCTCCCTCACGTCAAGTACATCTGTCCCCATGCGTGAGTGTCACCCCAGCAAGGGAGGGGCTGAGGCATGATGGGCCCTCTGGCTCTCTTTCCCCAGGCCTAGGATCCCTGTGACCCTCAACATGAAGATGGTGATGCCCTCCTGGTGAGTTTGGGAGTGGGGGTGGGCAGGGGGACTTTCTATAGCTGCCAGTGCCTCTACTCCCAAGGTTTGACCTGATGGGGCTGAGTCCAGATGCCCCAGAGGACGAGGCTGGCATCAAGAAGGCAGCAGAGAACAGTAAGACCCCAGCCCCTCCTCCACATCCTCCTTTCCCTCTACCCACTCATGCCCCCTCCCCCAGTCAAGGCCTTGATTGAGCATGAAATGAAGAACGGGATCCCTGCCAATCGAATCGTCCTGGGAGGCTTTTCACAGGTGAGGGGAGAGGGGTGGGGGGGTAGGGGGTAGCCCTCATGACCCCTCTCTCTCCTCCCTCCAGGGCGGGGCCCTGTCCCTCTACACGGCCCTCACCTGCCCCCACCCTCTGGCTGGCATCGTGGCGTTGAGCTGCTGGCTGCCTCTGCACCGGGCCTTCCCCCAGGTGAATGTCCCCACTGACCCCCCCGCCCTTTGTAGCTTTGCCCTGAGTCCTGTCCGGCCTCCAGGCAGCTAATGGCAGTGCCAAGGACCTGGCCATACTCCAGTGCCATGGGGAGCTGGACCCCATGGTGCCCGTACGGTTTGGGGCCCTGACGGCTGAGAAGCTCCGGTCTGTTGTCACACCTGCCAGGGTCCAGTTCAAGACATACCCGGGTGTCATGCACAGCTCCTGTCCTCAGGTCAGTGGGGGGACCATTTCCCACTCCCACTTTGCCTCTCGTGATCCCCTCTTAATCCCCTCAGGAGATGGCAGCTGTGAAGGAATTTCTTGAGAAGCTGCTGCCTCCTGTCTAACTAGTCGCTGGCCCCAGTGCAGTACCCCAGCTCATGGGGGACTCAGCAAGCAAGCGTGGCACCATCTTGGATCTGAGCCGGTCGAGCCCCTGTCCCCACCCTTCCTGACCTGTCCTTTTCCCACAGGCCTCTGGGGGCAGGTGGCAAGGCCTGGCCGGGCCTTCCTTCCTGGCCTTAGCCACCTGGCTCTGTCTGCAGCAGGGGCAGGCTGCTTTCTTATCCATTTCCCTGGAGGCGGGCCCCCCTGGCAGCAGTATTGGAGGGGCTACAGGCAGCTGGAGAAAGGGGCCCAGCCGCTGACCCACTCACTCAGGACCTCACTCACTAGCCCCGCTTTGGGCCCCCTCCTGTGACCTCAGGGTTTGGCCCATGGGGCCCCCCCAGGCCCCTGCCCCAACTGATTCTGCCCAGATAATCGTGTCTCCTGCCTCCACTCAGCTGCTTCTCAGTCATGAATGTGGCCATGGCCCCGGGGTCCCCTTGCTGCTGTGGGCTCCCTGTCCCTGGGCAGGAGTGCTGGTGAGGAGGTGGAGCCTTTTGAGGGGGGCCTTCCCTCAGCTGTTTCCCCACACTGGGGGGCTGGGCCCTGCCTCCCCGTTACCCTCCTTCCCTGCAGGCCTGGAGCCTGTAGGGCTGGACTGAGGTTCAGGTCTCCCCCCAGCTGTCTCACCCCCACTTTGTCCCCACTCTAGAGCAGGGAGGCAGTGGGGGAGGAGTTGTGTCTCGTCTTCTGTCTCCATGTGGTTTTTGGGTGTTTTTCTTGTTGTGTCCTGGATTCCGATAAAATTAAAGAAATTGCTTCCTCAACGCTCAGGCCTGGCTGATTCTATTCCAGGGGT